GGCCGGGAGGTAAGGGCTGAACCCAAGGCCAAATCAGAGCATCAGGAAGGTGAAGAGAGATCTGGGAGGGGCTAGGGAGAGGATGGATCTCTTCCCCATTCACTTCCTGGCCCACCCAGACTGGCCCCAGGGGTGCAGCTGACAGGCCCCACCCTTGGGAACTGCACCCTCCTGACTGGTGTCCTGCAGGCACCCTGAGGCCATCACCCTGGACCCCTGCCCTACATAGGCCTTACAAGGAGGAGCCAGGGTGGACACCCAGACCTCATTGAAAGTAGGAGTGTTCTCAAGGTCCCAGACCTTACTCAGGGACCCCAGTCGGGGGGTGGGGCAGTGGGAGGCAGAGCCCCTTGCTAGGAGCTTCTAGCCAGGCCCACCTTTTCAGATATGCCAGTGAGCAGCCCCAGCTTCGTTCTCCAAGATAAAGACCCTAGTTACCTCCATTGCTCAGCCTCCCTTGCAGCTAAGTGTAGCCATGTGACTAAGTTCTAGATCAAGTTCCAGATCACAGATAAGTGGAAGTGCCCTGTGGGACTTCCAGGAAGTCTCCTCTGGGATGTCCCTTATTCTCTGCTAAGAACACAGAGGCAATGGCTGAGTTCCAGCAGCCACTGTGAGGCCATGAAGGCAGGGATCCTAGGGACTGGGATCTGAGAGCCTGGCTCCCAATGGCAGTGGAGCAATGCCATCATCTCTAGCAAGGCCGTCTCTAGCCTGCCAGCCCCTGGACCTGCTTAGTGTTCGAGAGTAATGAACAACCTTGCTGAAGCCACTGTTCCTTAGGTGTCTGTGGCCTGCAGCTGAACTTGACTCCGATTCGTAGGCCCGCAACTGGAGGGCCTCTACCTCGAGGGAGTGGGGTGTAGATTTTTCCTGGAGGTGAAGGTTCTCAGCCCTACCCTCTAGCCCGCCCACCCAGCTCCAGCCGTCTGTTTCTGTCTCAGATGAGAGGGGGCCTCTCAGGACAAAGAGGAAGTAGCTGGAAGGGGAAGGAGCCAGCTGCAGAGAGGAGGAGGTGAGCTGCAGAGAAGAGGAGGTTGGTGTGGAGCACAGGCAGCACCGAGCCTGCCCCGTGAGCTGAGGGCCTGCAGTCTGCGGCTGGAATCAGGATAGACACCAAGGCAGGACCCCCAGAGGTATGTGCCAATGAGGCCAGGGCAGCTGAGAACTGCCCAGGCACTGAGGGGCAGTTCTGGGCAGAGCTGGAGCTGCTGGTGATGCCAGGCTGCCCTGTGCAGATGCTGAAGCCTCTTTGGAAAGCAGCAGTGGCCCCCACATGGCCATGCTCCATGCCGCCCCGCCGCCCGTGGGACAGAGAGGCTGGCACGGTAGGACTGGGGGGCCCCAGGGGGGAGGTGGCTCTGGTGACCCTGCGGGTGCTGCCCCATCCAGTTGCAGGTCCTGGGAGCGCTGGCTGTGCTGTGGCTGGGCTCCGTGGCTCTTATCTGCCTCCTGTGGCAAGTGCCCCGTCCTCCCACCTGGGGCCAGGTGCAGCCCAAGGACGTGCCCAGGTCCTGGGAGCATGGCTCCAGCCCAGCTTGGGAGCCCCTGGAAGCAGAGGCCAGGCAGCAGAGGGACTCCTGCCAGTAAGTGAGCCCATGGAGGCCTGCGGGGGCAGCCATACTGAGCCCAGTGTGGCTCTCCCCACAGGCTTGTCCTTGTGGAAAGCATCCCCCAGGACCTGCCATCTGCAGCCGGCAGCCCCTCTGCCCAGCCTCTGGGCCAGGCCTGGCTGCAGCTGCTGGACACTGCCCAGGAGAGCGTCCACGTGGCTTCATACTACTGGTCCCTCACAGGGCCTGACATCGGGGTCAACGACTCGTCTTCCCAGCTGGTGCGCCCCGCCCTGGCCCCACCGCATCCTGGGGTCAGCTCTCATGGCTGGCCTGGCCTTGCAGGGAGAGGCTCTTCTGCAGAAGCTGCAGCAGCTGCTGGGCAGGAACATTTCCCTGGCTGTGGCCACCAGCAGCCCGACACTGGCCAGGACATCCACCGACCTGCAGGTTCTGGCTGCCCGAGGTGGGTACCTGCACCATGCTGGGCACCACTGCTAGTTCATCCCATTGCCTGAACTCTCCACCAGGTGCCCATGTACGACAGGTGCCCATGGGGCGGCTCACCAGGGGTGTTTTGCACTCCAAATTCTGGGTTGTGGATGGACGGCACATATACATGGGCAGTGCCAACATGGACTGGCGGTCTCTGACGCAGGTGAGTGCCAGGGCCCTAACACAGGAGGCCTGTCTCCCACAGCGCCTGACTTTGGTCCCTGCAGGTGAAGGAGCTTGGCGCTGTCATCTATAACTGCAGCCACCTGGCCCAAGACCTGGAGAAGACCTTCCAGACCTACTGGGTACTGGGGGTGCCCAAGGCTGTCCTCCCCAAAACCTGGCCTCAGAACTTCTCATCTCACTTCAACCGTTTCCAGCCCTTCCACGGCCTCTTTGATGGGGTGCCCACCACTGCCTACTTCTCAGTAAGACGGGTTGAGAAGGAGCCCATCAGAGGCAGAGCCTTCAGGGATTTCTCTCCCGTCACAGGCGTCGCCACCAGCACTCTGTCCCCAGGGCCGCACCCGGGACCTGGAGGCGCTGCTGGCGGTGATGGGGAGCGCCCAGGAGTTCATCTATGCCTCCGTGATGGAGTATTTCCCCACCACGCGCTTCAGCCACCCCCCGAGGTAGGTCTGAGTGGGAGGTGGGCGGCCTGCTCGTAAGCAGAGCCCCGTCCCTCCCCACCCCAAGGTACTGGCCGGTGCTGGACAACGCGCTGCGGGCGGCAGCCTTCGGCAAGGGCGTGCGCGTGCGCCTGCTGGTCGGCTGCGGACTCAACACGGACCCCACCATGTTCCCCTACCTGCGGTCCCTGCAGGCGCTCAGCAACCCCGCGGCCAACGTCTCTGTGGACGTGGTGAGGGCGTGCTCCCGGCCGGGCGTGGGAAACCTTCCTGACGCGCTGCCTCTGCTCCCCTAAGAAAGTCTTCATCGTGCCGGTGGGGAACCATTCCAACATCCCATTCAGCAGGGTGAACCACAGCAAGTTCATGGTCACGGAGAAGGCAGCCTACATAGGTGAGCGCGATCAGATCACGGCGGGCGGGCCCGCGCCCCAGTGTCTCCTCCATCCTCCCCGCAGGCACCTCCAACTGGTCGGAGGATTACTTCAGCAGCACGGCGGGGGTGGGCTTGGTGGTCACCCAGAGCCCTGGCGCGCAGCCCGCGGGGGCCACGGTGCAGGAGCAGCTGCGGCAGCTCTTTGAGCGGGACTGGAGTTCGCGCTACGCCGTCGGCCTGGACGGACAGGCTCCGGGCCAGGACTGCGTTTGGCAGGGCTGAGGGGGGCCTCTTTTTCTCTCGGCGACCCCGCCCCGCACGCGCCCTCCCCTCTGACCCCGGCCTGGGCTTCAGCCGCTTCCTCCCGCAAGCAGCCCGGGTCCGCACTGCGCCAGGAGCCGCCTGCGACCGCCCGGGCGTCGCAAACCGCCCGCCTGCTCTCTGATTTCCGAGTCCAGCCCCCCCTGAGCCCCACCTCCTCCAGGGAGCCCTCCAGGAAGCCCCTTCCCTGACTCCTGGCCCACAGGCCAGGCCTAAAAAAAACTCGTGGCTTCCCGGTGCCTCTGTGTGAGTCCCGCGCGGGCGGCCCTTCATCCTCTTGCCAAGGGCCCGCCTCTATGCGCCCGCCCCTGCGAAACTGCGCCGCGCGACCGCCGTGGCAGCGCCTCAGCTAGCCCCGGGTCCGCGAGAACCTGGGGCGGGGCGGGGCGGGGACCAGACGGGCCTCCCAGGCGGAGCGAACCCTCCACCTCCCACCCCGCGCCGGGCTGCCGCGCTCCGGAACCCAAATTCCCGCCCCGAGGCTGCCGGGGGAAGCGAGAGGCGCGGAGCCCACGCCCGGGACTCCAGCGGAGGAAACGCAGACCAAGGCGCAGCGCCGCGCACCCACCGCCAGGGGGCAGCTCCTACGGCGCCGGACAGGGGCGGCGCGGGAGGGGAGCGGGGCTGAGGGGACCGGGAGGGCGGGAGGGGACCTGCGACTGAGGGGACAGGGAGGGCGGGAGGCGACCCGCGGCTGAGTGAGGGAAGGGCGGGAGGGGACCCGCGGCTGAGGGGACCGGGAGGGCGGGAGGCGACCCGCGGCTGAGTGAGGGGAGGGTGGGAGGGGACCCGCGGCTGAGGGGACAGGGAGGGCGGGAGGGGACCCGCGGCTGAGGGGACCGGGAGGGCGGGAGGCGACCCGGGGCTGAGTGAGGGGAGGGCGGGAGGGGAGCGGGGCTGAGGGGACCGGGAGGGCGGGAGGGGACCTGCGACTGAGGGGACGGGGAGGATGTGAGGCGATCCGGGGCTGAGTGAGGGGAGGGTGGGAGGGGACCCGCGGCTGAGGGGACGGGGAGGGCGGGAGGGGACCCGCGGCTGAGGGGACGGGGAGGGCGGGAGGCGACCCGGGGCTGAGGGGACGGGGAGGGCGGGAGGGGACCCGCGGCTGAGGGGACAGGTCCTGCGTGCGGGCTGGGGAGACAGGCGGGCGAGGGTAGGGGTGCACAAGGCTGTGTGGTTTGTGGGCTGTTGTGCAGGGTGGGTCCAAGCATGTGGGGGCAGGCTTGTCCTGGGGATGCAGTGCCCAGGGTTGGTGGATGGGGCTGAGAGGACCAGCATTTGAGCTGGAGGGCAGGAAGGTGACTCCAGTCTGAGACCAGGACTTGGATGCAGCTCCACTGGAACTCACCCTATCCTGGGAGCCACCTGGGCACCTGTCCTGCAGATGCAGGATTTGAACCCAGGTTTGGCAACTCAGTTCCCACTCTTCTGCTATGAATGCTGGGTCAGAAGGATTCTCAAAACACCCTGGCTTATCTCACCTGATGGTTCCTGACCAAGACCACAGGGTACCCTCCCCTGGTGGAGGTCCATGGGGCCATGCTAGGCTGGAGTTCAGGGATGGCTCAGCGGTATGAAGGAGCACTGGATGCTGAATGGACCCCAGGGTGCCCCGAATGCTCTCCCGGTCTTGAGGCACCACTTTCCTACCCTTCTCTACTTCTCTCCTTTTCCTACCCTTCTCTACTTTTTTCTTTCCTACATTTGTGTCCCTGCCACACTGTGAACTCAGCCATATCTTCCTCTTCCCTCTTTGCTTTGGGGAAAGCTAGCAAAGTTCATCTCAGGTACAGTACAAGTTACTTTTCTGTTCGATTAGTGACCTCATACTTCCCCCATCTAAAGGACACCTTAGACTTCAGCATTCTGTCTGTGCAGAAATCTCCTACACCCATCCTGCCTCCCTGCCCAAGCTTGTGAAAAGCTTGCTGCAGATGCTGCAGGGGGATAGGGATCCACATAGCCCTGCAAGGCCTTCAGGAGCTTCTGGGGGCTGCTTTGTGTGTGAGCTGCACTTGGCCAAGCCAAGCTCTGGCAGTTGCAGTGGCTGCTCCCTGTGGCTTCCTATCCCTCATTCATGCTCCATATCTCCTCAGTAACCATCTGGCAAAAAGCTTCGTGGCAACACCTGGCTCAGAAGCCGATATCATCCCAGACTAAGCTCTGCCCTCCAGGGTTGCACGTGTGGGTTTGCTCCCTGGTTCTTGGCCTTATACCTGAATGTGTCTCAGAGCACTTGGCCTGCTCTCTTGGCCTGCCAACTATGTTCTAGGAGGGCTCTGTGCTCCAGGCTGTGATTTGGACAACTGGCTGGTGGCCCTCAGCCAGTGAAAGGCCTCTTTCCACACACCTGGGGACTGGCAGTCACACCTCAGTGGCACTGACAGAGGCCTGCTTCAAGGCAGATGCCTATTCCAAAGGAAATCCAGCTTGACAAGGCTTGGGAGACCCCAGGAGGGTGCCACAATGTGGCCCCTTCTGGGCTATAGCAGACAGACTCTAGAATGGCTCCCTTGACCCCCACCTGCTGGTATGCATGCCCTTGTGTGATCTCACCTTGAGTGTGTGCAGGACCTGTGCCTTGTTGTAACCAATAGAATACAGAGGTAAGGGGATGTCACTCCTGTGACACCTTGTGATCATGTGACATAAGATTATAACATTATCAAGGAATAGCAGTCTATCCCTTGCTAGCTTTAAAAAGTGAGCTGCTAGGCTATGAGCTGTCCTATGAAGAGGCCCATGTAGCAGGGTACTGGGGTTGCCTCCAGCCCCCAACTAGCAAGAAACTGGGGCCCTCAATCATCCCATCCACAAGGAGTTGAGTGTGGCTAGCAACAACGTGAGCTTCAGAAGTGGCTGCTTTCCTGGTCATACCTGAAGGGGAGACCACAGCCCCAGCTGACATCTTGATTGTAGCCTAATGGGACCTTGAGCAGAGAACCCAACAAAGCCACACTTGGGCTCCTGATCCACAGAAACTGGGAGATCATAAATGTGTGTTGTTTTAAGTTGCTAATTTGTAGTGATGTTCTTATGCAGCATAGATAACTCATACACAGAGAACCAAGGCCACGCGAGAACCCTGTGGGGGCCCCTGCTGCTCAGCCACTCCTCACATGCTGGGACAGCTGTCTCTCTGGCCTCTAGCACCAAGGTCCCCACTATCCCAGGCCTTGACTCTTGGATCAGAGAGGGACAAAAGCCCCATGGAGCCAAGCAGACTCCTCCCCCTGGGCTGCACTCACCTAGCTTGTCTGGCACACACAAGTTGGAGTAGAGAAGGCAGGAAGCCCTGGGAAGGGAGAGGGTGATGGCCTTGCTTAACTGGGATGAGTGTCCACCAAATTTCCCTTCCCACTTCCCCTGCTCATGAGCCCCCAGGGGACCTGTGTCAGTTCACTTTCTAGAGGCTTCTATGTGCCCTAACTTGGATGACACCCACGGGCCTCCCCAACTCAGCACAGGGAACATATGCCCATGGTGGCATGGGGAAAGAACCCAGCCTCTCCCCTGCCCAGGCTCCTGCACCCCATAGCTGTCACCCCTCTGGAACCTCTCAGGGCAGCACGAGTGGTAGCCTCGGAGTGGCCTTCACCCTCCAGGCACTGCGGTCCTCCAGATTGGCTCACAGCCCAGCTCTTGCTCCCATATCCACAGCCATGAGAGCAGCCACCTCCCCAGGGGGCCATAAGCGCTTCTCACCAGGAGCCCACCTAGGCCAGGAGGGAGCTGGGGGCAAGTTCCAACTGCCCCCTTGAACACTGCATACCCATGAATCTGGCAGGGGCATCTGGGAAGAGATTTGACCACTGAAAGACTGTAGGGAAACCCTTGAACCTCAATCCGCTACGCCACGTGGATTTGCTTCCTGTGGGCTGCCCAAGAGCGCCTCTGTGGTGAAGGAAGCTTCTGAGGATGGGCCACTAAAGATGGCCAAGGTCACCTTTCTGTGCTGTCCCCACTCTGCACTCCATCTCCCATCCCACACTGCCTCCAGCTGGAGGGAGGGAGGGAGGGTTGTACGTCTGTGTCCCTGCCACACTGTGAACTCAGCCCTATCTTCCTTGTCTTCCTCACAGCCTCTGGCTCAGAGGAGGACCTGGACAAATGGATGATAGGTAGGCAACCACCCAAATGTTCCTCATTGACTGTTCTCTAGAGCTGCTTAGTAGAGACCAGGAGTGTGTGGGAGGAAAGCCCTGGTAAACTTCGACCCTGAGACAGAAGACCTCAGCAGCCTTCAGCATGGGATGCAGCACTTTCTTTATTGCCCATCCAGGGAACAGCCAAGCCAGCTCCATCTGCATTCTGGCTGCAGCGTGTACATTAGGGGACTCAGGGGCCACAGTGTGGGACCGTGCACACTGGCAAGGCACTGGCGGATGCTGGCAGGCCAGTGGACATGGATAGATGAGAATGACAACTCACAGATGTCCTAGCTTCTGCTGGCCCAGCTGCCAGCCACTGGCCATCACCCTTTTGCCCAGCATGTGTGCATTGTCACCCAAAACATCTTGAAACTTGCCATTAGTGAGGCATTCAACAAAGAAGTAAGCTAAGTGAGTAGGAAACAGTGTTTCCTGGAATATACCGCACTCTGCCTGAAATAGGAAAACTATGTTTGCCGGGAAGCAGCAGCAGCAGGAAAGAAGTTATACCAAAAACGACTTGTACACCACAGACATTATAACCCTTTCCTCAAAGAAACAGTCATGTTCTGTTGGGTATTATGGACAGGTCTCTGGAAATTTATCTAATAAAGACCAACAAACTTCCCCAGCAGTGCCTCTGAGTACCGTGTGAATTCTGGT